TTCGGCCGAATTTTTTAGACATTTTGGGAGTCTCCTCCGAGGCCTTTAAGTGCGAACCGCGCGAAGCGGCCCTGCCCGGGGAGACTCGCTGAGGCAGGGCTGAGGCGGCGGGCGGGAGCAAGCTGCTCTAGCATTTGGGTTCTGCCCTGTGGCGTGTTCTCTTCCAGGGCCTTTCCAGCATCATCGGAGAAGACGAAGCACCCTGGCCGCCACTGTCCGTGCTGCGCCAACTCGCCCGGCCGCCCGCCCTTCCGAGGGCAGGCAGAAGCCCCTCTGTGTCCTCCACCGCCGCGCCCCGGCTCGCCCCTCGGGCCGCGGCGTGTGCCCAGCCTCACGTCGGGGTGTGTGTGGCCGCGCGGGCGTGTGTGAGTGTGGCAGGGGGAGGGGGCCCTCCGATCTGCTCCATCCGTCCGTTTTATTAGGGACACATTAATCTATAATCAAATACACCTCATAAAATTTTTATTGAAAGGCATAATATCATTACAGAGGTCTTCCACCTGTTTTAAACAACACGACAAGCTGTGAGCAAGCGTGTGTGTGGGGATGTGTGGGGAGGGGTGGGTGTGAGTAGGGAGAGAGGCGAGGGGAGAACAGCTCCCCTCGGGCGCTAGGGGCCGCCCCGAGGGCCCGCCTGCCTCGGGCGACACCGGCCTGGCGCCCCCGCGGCCGCTCCGTGTGCCCTGGACTCGCCGCCCGCGGCTCGGAAGCTGGAGAGTCAGCGACGGGGCCCGACTGCGGGACCGAGGGCTGCAAGAAGAAGCGAACAAATAGTCCCCAGCGCCTCCTCTGGATGCGGTCGCGTCTGTGGTCCTGGCAGCCGCTGGGCGGGCCAGGCCAGGTCGGGCCGGGCCGAGCCGGGCACATGGACCTGGGCCTGCGGGCTCTAATTGCGGCGCTTATGTTGATGATTTTTTTTTTAATCACAGCAGCCCCCAGTTTAGCGGACTGATTTACTCCCGGTATTGGTAAATATGATCACGTGGGCCGCGCGACCAATGGTGGAGGCTGCAGCCTGCGAACTAGTCGGTGGCTCGGGCGCCGGCGGGGAGCTGCTCGGCGGCGGACAGTGTAATGTTGGGTGGGAGTGCGGGACGCCTCAAAATGTCTTCCAGTGGCACCCTCAGCAACTACTACGTGGACTCGCTTATAGGCCATGAGGGCGACGAGGTGTTCGCGGCGCGCTTCGGGCCGCCGGGGCCAGGCGCGCAGGGCCGGCCTGCAGGTGTGGCTGATGGCCCGGCCGCCACCGCCGCCGAGTTCGCCTCGTGTAGTTTTGCCCCCAGATCGGCCGTGTTCTCTGCCTCGTGGTCCGCGGTGCCCTCCCAGCCCCCGGCAGCGGCGGCGATGAGCGGCCTCTACCACCCGTACGTTCCCCCGCCGCCCCTGGCCGCCTCTGCCTCCGAGCCCGGCCGCTACGTGCGCTCCTGGATGGAGCCGCTGCCCGGCTTCCCGGGCGGTGCGGGCGGTGGCGGTGGTGGTGGAGGCGGCGGTCCGGGCCGCGGTCCCAGCCCTGGCCCCAGCGGCCCAGCCAACGGGCGCCACTACGGGATTAAGCCTGAAACCCGAGCGGCCCCGGCCCCCGCCACGGCCGCCTCCACCACCTCCTCCTCCTCCACTTCCTTATCCTCCTCCTCCAAACGGACTGAGTGCTCCGTGGCCCGGGAGTCCCAGGGGAGCAGCGGCCCCGAGTTCTCGTGCAACTCGTTCCTGCAGGAGAAGGCGGCAGCGGCGACGGGGGGAACCGGGCCTGGGGCAGGGATCGGGGCCGCGACTGGGACGGGCGGCTCGTCGGAGCCCTCAGCTTGCAGCGACCACCCGATCCCAGGCTGTTCGCTGAAGGAGGAGGAGAAGCAGCATTCGCAGCCGCAGCAGCAGCAACTTGACCCAAGTAAGTGCAAAAGAAATTGCCCCCTGATTTATCTCTCCCCGTCTCCAAACCTCCCTCTTTGTAGACAACCCCGCCGCGAACTGGATCCACGCTCGCTCCACCCGGAAAAAGCGCTGTCCCTACACCAAATACCAGACGCTTGAGCTGGAGAAAGAATTCCTCTTCAACATGTACCTCACCCGGGACCGGCGCTACGAGGTGGCCAGGATTCTCAACCTAACAGAGAGACAGGTCAAAATCTGGTTTCAGAACCGTAGGATGAAAATGAAAAAGATGAGCAAGGAGAAATGCCCCAAAGGAGACTGACCCGGCGCGGTGCTGGCGGGAGCGCTCAAGGGCAGCGGATTTGTTGTTGTTGCTGTTTTCCTTTGTGGGTGTTTGGTGCTTGATTTCCAGAAACTCTCCAGCGACTTGGACTTCTTCTTCTTTTTTTTTTTCTTTTTAGATAGAAGTGACTGTGTGGTTGGTCTCTGAGGTATTTGGGGGACTCTGTATTTGCTCGTTTACGTGTTGGAAAAACCAAGTGGCTTTGGGGTTTCGCCCTATCCCACTCCCTCTCTTTCCTGCTCCATTGGTTCCTTAAGAAATGCTATATTTTGTGAGTGCAAGCTGGCTTGGGGAGCCCTCTCTTGTGTAAATGTCCCCCATGTTTCTGAAAAGTGCTGTAGTTTAGTCCCCTCACCCCCAGCACTGCCCAAACAGGGGCCAAGTGCGCCCCAATTCCAAGAATGAAGGCAGAGCGACAACAGTGCGGACACCCCGGCTGCTAGCCCACGGTGAAGCCCGGCGGGGTTGCCCACCAGTTGCGAAAGCCCCCTTTCCTCAGGGAGCACGCGGGACCTCGGTGGAGATCTCCAGTGAGGCTTAGAGGAGCCCAGGGCCTCGGGCGGGTTGGGGTTTGTCCTCAGTGCATTGGACGCGCTGCTCTCTCCCCTGAAGGCTGGGCTCGCGTGGGCGGCCGCGGGTGGTGGCCCTCCCGGTTCCTGCCCGAGGACCAGTTGTAAATGTTACTGCTTCCTACTAATAAATGCTGACCTGATCAAATGGAGCCCAGACGCTGGCCCTAAACATTGTGTGCCTGCTTTCTCTGCCTCTCTGCA